AAAAATCACAAATGAGCTGGGCATGGTGGCGGGCACCTGTAGTCCCTAGCTACTCGGGAGGCTGAGGCGAGTATTCATGGAATTTCAGAATTTAACAAACTCGGTCCAACTTTTTTTTTGACAAAATTCACAGAATCAGTAATTCTTAAGTCTGAAACGGATTCGAAAACTTTTGCAGACAGGCAAAACAGAAAACAACGCTGAGCCCTTGCGGAAGAGTCGCTGCTATTCCTAACTATATGGGGCCTCTAATGCTTCAAATCAAGGAAAAAAGAATGCTTTTTTTTTTAAACTACACGTGTGAAGAGTCACACAATCAGCTATGCTATTTCTTTGCACAAGCTGGAAAAAGAAGAGATTATCAAGTTTCGTTGTTAGCAGGACATCCATCAAATTTAACAGGAGGGGGAAGGCTGTGAATTGTTCTTCCCTGAGTTAAAATGACGCTATCCGGTCCTTTCTCCATGGACAACTGAAGAAGAGATCCTCTGGGATGTTACCATCGCGGCCACTCGGGTGACCGTTTTCCCGGGGAGCTGCGCGGGTCGGTGGTGACAGCGCTTCTGTGCTCCCGGCGGCTTTCCCTGTAAGACATAATGGGACTGGGACGTCCACTTCCGGCTCAAACGAAGTTCAGACGGCGCGCAAGCCGCGCGGTGCCCGGGTGCTGAGGCCGTCCCGAGCCAGGAGACTGGAGGCCTAGGCCCGGCACTGTGGGCATCTTGGGCACCGTGGCGCGGTGCGGGCCGGGGGCGGGGGTCTCCCGGGGTGGCGACGCCGGGGGTGCGAGCAGGTGGCCCGGGCAGGCGGCGGCTCCGGTGGCGGGCGGCGCGGCGGCCCGCGGGGTGGCGTTGGGGACGCGAGCCCTGGGCCGGGGAGGGAGGGCGGCCGGGGGGCGCCAACGGCCGGCGGTGGGGGCCGGGGCGGTAGCGCCGGCCGGGGAGGCGCCGCTCGCCGCGCCGGGTCACGTGGCGCGGTCACGTGGCGCGCAGCCGGGCCGGCGGCGGCGGCGGTGAAGGGAGGCGGAGACTCGGCCGAGACGCGGGGGGAGGCGGCGGCGGCGGCGATGCGGGGCTGCTGGAGGCGGAGAGGCACGGAGGAGCCGCTGGGGCTGCCGCCACGGCCGCCCGGAGGTGAGCGGGCGCGGGGCCACTGTCGCCGCCGCTGCAGAGCGGGCCGGGTCACCTGTCGTGGCAGCTGCATGGAAATCCCGGCGCTTCTGCTGTCTGGAGTCTGTGCTGTTTCCTCTGGCAAATCACGGAGATTCTGTTCCGAGCACCAACCCTTCCTCTTTGCCATGCGCTCCACAACGCAGAGCAGGACGCCGATTCCGAAGTTTGACCCGCTTGGGGCAATTAGCTGGGAGGTGTCTACTTCTTCCTGTGGCGACACCGCTTCAGGGATGGGAAGGTGAGGGTGGTCTGGCTTTGTGGAAGGAAACGTACCCCTCCCTGCATTCTGTTATCCTTTTCAGTGAGGATTCCGGAAGAGTCTGAGAGAAGGCTGGAAGAAGGCTGGAGGGTGGTGTCATGGGATGCATGTGCAGATTCAGAAGTGGCAGGTGCAGAAGAAGAGCATCCAGGACAAGCAGCTGTCTCTATGCCACATCATTTGGCACCCTGCGATGTCACCTTGCTTTTCAGGAGTGCAGCCGGTTGTGGACATTTTGGAATTGTTTTGCTTTTGTTCATCTGGGTTTTTTTCTTTCTATAATCCAGGACAGTGCTGAAACCCATTCATCTGTTGATGGACACCGGGTAATTAAACTTTTTGAAGACATAATAGGCCATTTATTTGATTCTGATATTTTTCCCCTTTAAGCATCTTATTGAACAAATACTTTTAGAGGACCTCCTATGTTTAGGGCACTGTTGTAGAACCAGTGAAAGGAAGGAGAGCTGGAGGTAAGTTGCAGTCTCTATTTGGGGAGCTTTCCCTAACCCTAGTTAATTTTTCTTTCTCGTTTAGTCCTGGGTCAAGCTGAGTATCTCCACGTTTAGGTGCACAAATACTATTTTGTGAAGATCTTAAATTTGTGGTATAAGAACTTGAAGGAAATAGAACTGATTTGTTACTTCTAAAAGGTAAGCTTTTGATAAGTGAATATGAATTCCCTTAAATTTTATATCTTTTTTTTTTTTTAAACAGATTTGTAAGACTCCAGGGCCTCCCAGCCGTGAATAATCTGATGGTTCCTGAAATGACTGGGGAAGCAGACGCTTCGTATGGCAGTTGAAGAGTGTGTGTCTATGTGCATTTAAAACCTTCTTTCTGTACTTACACATTCACACGGGAAGACAGGCTCATTCTTGTGCACACTTGAGAGTTTTACAACTGATGAAAATTAATTTAAGAATCAGATGGAGCAACTTGACACCAGTGGGCTCAGGAGCCCGGGGAGAAAAATACATCACTAATGGCCAGTTTTCCATATGGTCTGCACGGGTAAAGAAAGTCTGCAAAAAGAAGAAAAAAAAATTTGCGCAGATTAAACCACAAAAATATTCTCCAGTTTAAAGAAGGAACTAAGTGAGAAGGTGACTGAGAAAGAAGTGTGATTTCAAACATTGCAGCGGCTCACACAGTGTTTGTTGCACTTTATTTTTCAGTGGGTTTGGTGATTTGGACGGATTAAAATTCTAGACTGAAAAGTAACTCCTACTGTGGTTATGGCTAGAGGAAAGCAAGTTCAAGTATGATGGGACAAGTTTGAATAATGAACTGATTCCTTTGCCTATCTTAATTAACTGTATTTGAGAAATTTTAATTTATTATTCCCCCCCTTTTTTCCTGCATCTATAGGATAATATTGTAAAATAGCAATTGAAACCAATAATTATTAAATAAATATCAAGGAAAATCCAAGCAAAGCTTTCTTTTTGTTGGACTAGTGGTGTGGTGTTTGGAGACAGTCTCTGAATGTGAACAGGAAAGCACCCATCAGCAAAACACTATCACTCTCTAGGGAGACAGCTGGGGGAATCTGACTCTGGCTTCTGCTTTTGTTTTAAGGGATTAACTTCCCTGTCAAGTCCAAGAAGACTTGCGTATGAGAAGATTACCTGATGGACTTAATTCTAAGATTAGCTTTTTTCATCAAGATGGAAAAAGATCTTTAGGAGCAGAAAAGGGGAGTGCTAACTGGGGGAGCGAGAAGGGAGACGAGCAAAAGAAACAAAATCTTGCCACGTGGCTCTGTTTTGTCAGCAAGAGGATTTAAGACTCACCCAGGGCAAACACTGGGACCACTGTAAGAGCGCTGGAACATTCTGCCTCTTGAGTGAAGGGGCCTTCTTTCTAGCCTCTATGGCACTGAGGGGTGCGCCGGCTGGTGGAGGAGCAGTCCGATGGAGCCCTGCGTTCCCCGGGGACACAGGGCCAAGCTTTGAGGTGGAAAGTTTCTGGTTCTGAAACAACAAGGAGAGAGTCTGTTTTTCTTCCTAAAATTTGGACTCTTGTCTGCACAAACTCTGGTCTGTTTTGCACGGTTTGTGTGCCTTTTTTTCCCTTTATGCAATCTTTTTCAGCTTTAGCAGCAGAAATTTGTCTAGTTCAGGAAACATGCTAGAGGGTGGCTTCAGAAGGAAGATGATCCTGTGTATTCTGTCTCTGCATCCGAACTTTTGAAGAGAAAAATTCGAGCTAGAGGGATTCTTAAAGCCTTAAGTTACTTGAAATCTATGTATTTGCAACCCTTTGTCTCTGGAATCATATTACACTAAACTGGAATCTCAGGCTGAATGAGAATAACCAAGTGGAGTAAAAAGAAGAAAACCGTTTCTTGATCACCACTTAATTAACGATGCTCTTTCTCCAAAGGATCAGCACGTTCTTCCTCTGAGAACTTGAAAATACAAATGGACCCCATGTTTTTTTAAGCATTACCTTTTCTTAGAAGACTGCCATCATCTTTTATAGAGGAATTTTTTCACTATGCATTCGGTGGATCTTTATAAAATACTGACCTTCTAATTAGATTCAGGTCAGTCTTAATTAAAGGGGGAAAAAAGCAACGCAAGCCAACCACAAAAACACATATACCAATGAAAGAAATTGGTTTAAATTTCACAGCATTAACATTACTTTTTAAGTAAAACAGTTCATTGAAGAAAGTATGTATGCAGCAGTGGAACATGGGCCTGTGCTTTGCAGCGATTCCAACATCCTGTGCCTGTCCTGGAAGGGGCGTGTCCCCAAGAGTGAGAAGGAGAAGCCTGTGTGCAGGAGACGCTACTATGAGGAAGGCTGGCTGGCCACGGGCAACGGGCGAGGAGTGGTTGGGGTGACTTTCACCTCTAGTCACTGTCGCAGGGACAGGAGTACTCCACAGAGGATAAATTTCAACCTCCGGGGCCACAATAGCGAGGTGAGCTGTGGTTTTGTTTCACTTTTTGGTCACTGTGGTAAATGTCTTCTTGGTGGTTTTCTAGGTTGTGCTGGTGAGGTGGAATGAGCCCTACCAGAAACTGGCCACGTGCGATGCGGACGGAGGCATATTCGTGTGGATTCAGTACGAGGGCAGGTGGTCTGTGGAGCTGGTCAACGACCGCGGGGCGCAGGTGAGTGGCAGGCGCAGCTCTGCCAGTGAAGGCAAATTGACTCTTTTCTGTGTGTGTCCCCAAGGTGAGTGATTTCACGTGGAGCCATGATGGAACTCAAGCACTTATTTCCTATCGAGATGGGTTTGTCCTGGTTGGGTCTGTCAGTGGACAAAGACACTGGTCATCCGAAATCAACTTGGAAAGTCAAATTACGTGTGGCATATGGACTCCTGACGACCAACAGGTAACACTTCTGAAATGTGGTGGGTGTGTGACACTTGGTCAGAGGTCCCCATCCTGGATTGCAGGTGCTGTTTGGCACGGCCGATGGGCAGGTGATTGTCATGGATTGCCACGGCAGAATGCTGGCCCACGTCCTCTTGCACGAGTCAGACGGTGTCCTCGGCATGTCCTGGAACTACCCGATCTTCCTGGTGGAGGACAGCAGCGAGAGCGACACGGACTCAGATGACTACGCCCCTCCCCAAGGTACTCATTGGCCCTACTTTCCTTGTCACTGACTCCTTTTCACTTGGCACTTGTGTTCCTGCAGATGGTCCGGCAGCATATCCCATCCCAGTGCAGAACATCAAGCCTCTGCTCACCGTCAGCTTCACCTCGGGAGACATCAGCTTAATGAACAACTACGATGACTTGTCTCCCACGGTCATCCGCTCAGGGCTGAAAGGTACAGAATGCTGCACACACCCCAAACCTGCATCCTTGTGCTGACCCTCTCTCCTCTGTTTCAGAGGTGGTAGCCCAGTGGTGCACACAGGGGGACTTGCTGGCAGTCGCTGGGATGGAACGGCAGACCCAGCTTGGTGAGCTTCCCAATGGTCCCCTTCTGAAGAGTGCCATGGTCAAGTTCTACAATGTTCGTGGGGAGCACATCTTCACACTGGACACTCTCGTGCAGGTAAGGATGTTCTCTGGAAACAAGTACATTTTTGAATAATTCTTCTGTGAACATGGGTGTACAGATCTCTTTGAGACCCTGCTTTTCAAGTCTTCTGGATTTGTGCCCAGAAGTGGACTTGCTGGATCATATGGTAATTCTATTTTTAATTTTGTGAGGAACTGCTTAAGCATTGTCTTCCCTTCACTTCCTGCCAGCGCCCCATCATCTCCATCTGCTGGGGTCACCGGGATTCGAGGCTGTTGATGGCATCAGGACCAGCCCTGTACGTGGTGCGTGTGGAGCACCGGGTGTCCAGCCTGCAGCTGCTGTGCCAGCAGGCCATCGCCAGCACCTTGCGTGAGGACAAGGACGTCAGCAAGCTGACTCTGCCCCCCCGCCTCTGCTCCTACCTCTCCACTGCCTTCATCCCCACCATCAAGGTAAAGCCCTCCACCCCTCCCTCTTCCTCCTCCCAGCTCTTCATTTTCTTCCTGTATCCTCCAGCCCCCAATTCCAGATCCGAACAACATGAGAGACTTTGTCAGCTACCCATCAGCCGGCAACGAGCGGCTGCACTGCACCATGAAGCGCACAGAGGACGACCCGGAGGTGGGCGGCCCGTGCTACACGCTCTACCTGGAGTACCTGGGCGGGCTTGTGCCCATCCTCAAAGGGCGGCGCATCAGCAAGCTGCGGCCAGAGTTCGTCATCATGGACCCGCGGACAGATAGCAAACCAGGTGGGCCCCTCACCCGAGGGACTGGGACCTTGCCCTTGAAATCTGCTGGTTGGTGTTTTACCAGATGAAATCTATGGGAACAGCTTGATTTCTACTGTGATCGACAGCTGCAACTGCTCAGACTCCAGTGACATTGAGCTGAGTGATGACTGGGCTGCCAAGAAATCTCCCAAAATCTCCAGAGCTAGCAAATCACCCAAACTCCCAAGGTAATCTCAGTCTTTGGGGAGATCGTCCTTTCATGCCTGACCCCTCCTGGCCTTGCCTCCCCAGGATCAGCATTGAGGCCCGCAAGTCACCCAAGCTGCCCCGGGCTGCTCAGGAGCTCTCCCGGTCCCCACGGTTGCCCCTGCGCAAGCCCTCTGTGGGCTCGCCCAGCCTGACTCGGAGAGAGTTTCCTTTTGAAGACATCACTCAGGTAGGAGCCCCCAGTTACCCTGCCTTGCTCCCGATTCTTCTTTTTTCTTTTCTTCCTACCGCAGCACAACTATCTTGCTCAGGTCACGTCTAATATCTGGGGAACCAAATTTAAGATTGTGGGCTTGGCTGCTTTCCTGCCAACCAACCTCGGTGCAGGTAAAAATCATGTCCTCTTCTCTCATTGTCCCCTGTTAACTGTGCCCTTCTTTTTCCCCACCAGTAATCTATAAAACCAGCCTCCTGCATCTCCAGCCGCGGCAGATGACCATTTATCTCCCAGAAGTTCGGAAAATTTCCATGGACTATATTAATTTACCTGTCTTCAACCCAAATGTTTTCAGTGAAGATGAAGATGATTTACCAGGTGTGTTCACATACATCAACGTGTTTGTCACGGTAAGCAGTTCCTTTTTCTAATTTTCTTCCAGTGACAGGAGCATCTGGTGTCCCTGAGAACAGCCCACCTTGTACCGTGAACATCCCTATTGCACCGATCCACAGCTCGGCTCAGGCTATGTCCCCCACGCAGAGCATAGGGCTGGTGCAGTCCCTACTGGCCAATCAGAATGTGCAGCTAGATGTCCTGACCAACCAGACGACAGCTGTAGGGACAGCAGAACATGCAGGTGACAGTGCCACCCAGTACCCAGTCTCCAACCGGTACTCCAATCCTGGACAGGTGATTTTCGGAAGCGTGGAAATGGGCCGCATCATTCAGAACCCCCCTCCACTGTCCCTGCCTCCCCCGCCGCAGGGGCCCATGCAGCTGTCCACGGTGGGCCATGGAGACCGAGACCACGAACACCTGCAGAAGTCAGCCAAGGCCCTGCGGCCAACACCGCAGCTGGCAGCTGAGGGGGACGCAGTGGTCTTTAGTGCCCCCCAGGAGGTCCAGGTGACGAAGATAAACCCTCCACCCCCGTACCCAGGAACCATCCCCGCTGCCCCCACCACAGCAGCACCCCCGCCCCCTCTGCCGCCCCCACAGCCCCCAGTGGATGTGTGCTTGAAGAAGGGCGACTTCTCCCTCTACCCCACGTCAGTGCACTACCAGACCCCCCTGGGCTATGAGAGGATCACCACCTTCGACAGCAGTGGCAACGTGGAGGAGGTGTGCCGGCCCCGCACCCGGATGCTGTGCTCCCAGAACACGTACACCCTCCCCGGCCCGGGTAGCTCTGCCACCTTGAGGCTCACGGCCACTGAGAAGAAGGTCCCTCAGCCCTGCAGCAGTGCCACCCTGAACCGCCTGACCGTCCCTCGCTACTCCATCCCCACCGGGGACCCACCCCCGTATCCTGAAATTGCCAGCCAGCTGGCCCAGGGGCGGGGGGCTGCCCAGAGGTCCGACAATAGCCTCATCCACGCTACCCTGCGGAGGAACAACCGTGAGGCTACGCTCAAGATGGCCCAGCTGGCCGACAGCCCGCGGGCCCCCCTGCAGCCCCTGGCCAAGTCCAAGGGCGGGCCCGGGGGGGTGGTGACACAGCTCCCAGCGCGGCCCCCACCTGCCCTGTACACCTGCAGTCAGTGCAGTGGCACAGGGCCCAGCTCACAGCCCGGAGCCTCCCTGGCCCATACCGCCAGCGCCTCCCCGTTGGCCTCCCAGTCCTCCTACAGCCTCCTGAGCCCACCCGACAGCGCCCGCGACCGCACCGACTACGTCAACTCGGCCTTCACGGAGGACGAGGCCCTGTCCCAGCACTGTCAGCTTGAGAAGCCCTTGAGGCACCCTCCCCTGCCTGAAGCTGCTGTCACCCTGAAACGGCCACCCCCTTACCAGTGGGACCCCATGCTGGGTGAGGATGTTTGGGTTCCTCAAGAAAGGACAGCACAGACTTCAGGGCCCAACCCCTTAAAACTGTCCTCTCTGATGCTGAGTCAGGGCCAGCACCTGGACGTGTCCCGACTGCCCTTCATCTCCCCCAAGTCTCCTGCCAGCCCCACTGCCACTTTCCAAACAGGCTATGGGATGGGAGTGCCATATCCAGGAAGCTATAACAACCCCCCTTTGCCTGGAGTGCAGGCTCCCTGCTCTCCCAAAGATGCCCTGTCCCCAACGCAGTTTGCACAACAGGAGCCTGCTGTGGTCCTTCAGCCGCTGTACCCACCCAGCCTCTCCTATTGCACCCTGCCCCCCATGTACCCAGGAAGCAGCACGTGCTCTAGTTTACAGCTGCCACCTGTCGCCTTGCATCCATGGAGTTCCTACAGCGCCTGCCCGCCCATGCAGAACCCCCAGGGCACTCTCCCCCCAAAGCCACACTTGGTGGTGGAGAAGCCCCTTGTGTCCCCACCACCTGCCGACCTCCAAAGCCACTTGGGCACAGAGGTGATGGTAGAGACTGCAGACAACTTCCAGGAAGTCCTCTCCCTGACCGAAAGCCCAGTCCCCCAGCGGACAGAAAAATTTGGAAAGAAGAACCGGAAGCGCCTGGACAGCCGAGCAGAAGAAGGCAGCGTTCAGGCCATCACTGAGGGCAAAGTGAAGAAGGAGGCTAGGACTTTGAGTGACTTTAATTCCCTAATCTCCAGCCCACACCTGGGGAGAGAGAAGAAGAAAGTGAAGAGTCAGAAAGACCAACTGAAGTCAAAGAAGTTGAATAAGACAAACGAGTTCCAGGACAGCTCCGAGAGCGAGCCTGAGCTGTTCATCAGCGGGGATGAGCTCATGAACCAGAGCCAGGGCAGCAGAAAGGGCTGGAAAAGCAAGCGCTCCCCACGGGCCGCCGGCGAGCTGGAGGAGGCCAAGTGCCGGCGGGCCAGTGAGAAGGAGGACGGGCGGCTGGGCAGCCAAGGCTTCGTGTACGTGATGGCCAACAAGCAGCCGCTGTGGAACGAGGCCACCCAGGTCTACCAGCTGGACTTCGGGGGGCGGGTGACCCAGGAGTCCGCCAAGAACTTCCAGATTGAGTTAGAGGGGCGGCAGGTAAGACCTCAGACCAGGTGGCGCTGCGAGCCTTAATGTCTTTGCTTCCCCTGCCCTCCTCCAGGTGATGCAGTTTGGACGGATTGATGGCAGTGCGTACATTCTAGACTTCCAGTATCCGTTCTCAGCCGTGCAGGCCTTTGCAGTTGCCCTGGCCAACGTGACTCAGCGCCTCAAATGAAGAGACTGGTGTGGGGAGGAGAGAGATGCAGAGAGCCTTTGGAAGAGGTCTTCGGAGATGCCAGAGGAGCCCTCTAGGGGTCCGATGCCTGGGAGGACCAGAAGCCAACAGCAAAACTGGAAAAGCCCGGCAGGCCCAGGAGAGGGCGCTGACCTGTGGTCGTCATTTATTTGGTTGGGTTTTATTACCTTTTATTGTCTGTTCTTCTTTTCTTCTTTCATTTCAGTGGCATTTGGAAGCAAAGAGTGCTAGGCACCTGCTGTTCTTTCAGGAAACAGCTTGGCTGTGGTAATGCTCTACTGGGCCCTTCAGAATGAAGACAGTCTGCCTTAGAGCCTGCTATTCTTTTAGACATAGGGAGGATGCATTATCCTGTATTCTCCTCCAACATCACCACTAGCGTAAAAGCAAAAAGCTTTTACAAAACACAGCCAAAAATTCTCAAGATGCAGGTTCTTGGGGAATGGGATGGGGACAGCATTTGATTTACACTGATTATGTTACTCCCCAAAAGGTGACTTAATTAATAAAGGGCATTTGGGCAGACACACTGTGTTGGACCAACAAAGTAGGCTCTTTACAGGGGTGTTCTCACCAGGTAGAAATGCGATTTGCTCACTGAGGATGTTGGGGAAGGGACGAAGGGTAAAGAAGAAACTGCACGTATACACAGGTTCACATCACTCTGCAGACAGCAATGTGACTCAGCGTGTGACTTGTAGCAGCAGTACGAGGGCTACACTCCTCTGCTGAGGATGTCTACATTGAAAGCCTCCACTAGTTTCATCGTTTGTCAAAGTTCCGTAGGATCAGTGATGGTCATTCAGCATGACTGGTTCTGGGAGAAGGTGAGAGACAAAAATGGAAAGATCCTGGCCTGTGGTAGTGGTAGCAGTTTTCTCAAATAATGTGGTGACAGTCACTAGATCCTCACATGCTGAGAAACAGCCTCTACTCTCTCTGCCCCTTTTACTTTTTAATCTGGAATGCATTACTGTAAACATGATCTTTCCCATGAGATACCATGTTCTATGCCTTCCCATTCTAAAAGTGTGGACAACGCTTGATTTGAAACCACTCCTTTTCTCCTCTTGGCTACATTAAAATTCAGTTGACTACAAATGCTTTCTATCAAATTAGAAATGTAACCAAAAAAATGTTAAGTGTTCACCAGGGTATTAAAATACAGAGGAGTATGGTCAAATCTTTGACAAAATTTTCATGATCTTCTCTAACAAAAAAAGTTGTTTATTAACTGTACAGACTGTTTACTAAGGAGCTAAACCACTGAGAAAACGTTATTAAAATTGTAATACCTAGGTAGTTGGTTGATCACAGTTTGTTAATTGTATAAAAAAAAATTACCTAGAATATCTCTTCCCACTTCCTCGTCCTCGTGAGAACCTGTGGGCAGTATTCAAGCCCTGATGACAAAACCCAGTGTTTTTTGTTGTTGTTTTTTGTTGTTGTTTTTTGTTTTTGTTTTTGTTTTTCTCAGTCTTACCTGTGATGTTGTTTAGGATCAGGCCCCTCTCCTGGGCCTGCTGTGCAGGAGCACAGGAACTATCTGCTGGCGTTGGGTTCCAAATTTGCATTTTATTTGGAAACAGACAAGTAGAAGATGCTACAGAAAAGTATTTTCAAATTTAAACGTTTTTTAATCCCCTGTTTTAGTTAAAAAATTGGAAAAGAAACCGACCCATTTTTTTCCCAGATCAAGATGACATGACATCACTCCCAATTCTCTCCAAACCCCAGAGAAATACTGACGAAGTTTTCTGATGTGGCAAAGGATATTTCCCATCTAATACCAGTTTCTCATTTATATTTAACGTATTGGACCTGATATTTTTAGTGGGTGCATTCTTCCAGAAAGAATTCAGCAATGTTATCAGAATTAATTCTTTTATATGAGTTTATGTAGCTTGATATGGTGTTTCAGTGCTTATTGGTTGTGCAATAATGGTTATAGCCTGTTAGATAATCTAAATGCAATTCCCCTGTTTTGTCGTTTAGGAGATAATTATTTATCTTGCTTTTCATAGTGTTCTTAGGAATTATTTTGTTGTTACGTTTTGGTGAGTTATACCCATTTTATTTATTTAGAAAAATAGTATCTTTGTTAACGACTTACATGGTCACAGTATATTTTGCTGCAAGAAATAAAGAGGATATGATAGAAGGTTTTTTTTTTTTTTTTTTTTTTTTTTTGAGACGGAGTCCCACTCTTGTCGCCCAACTAGAGTGTAGTGGCACAATCTCGGCTCCCCACAACCTCTGACTCCAGGGTTCAGGTGATTATTTTGCCTCAGCCTCCCAAGCAGCTGGGATTATAGACACCCGCCAACACGCCAGGCTAATGTTTTTGTATTTTTAATAGAGATGGGGTTTTGCCATGTTGGCCAGGCTGGTCTTGAACTCCTGACCTCAGGTGATCCGCCCGCCTCGGCCTCCCAAAGTGCTGGGATTACAGACGTGAGCCACCACTCCCGGCCCATAGAAGGTTTTTTGCTGGATAATTTGTAACTTTTCTAATTGGGAAAAAATTCCTATTAATCACTTAAAAATTTTTTTTTGTATTTTGTGTTATTGATTATATACAAAGGAGACTTTTTTTTTGAGATAACACTCAAATAGTATTCTCTTCTTTTGAAAATTTTATTTTTATCTGAAAATAACAGTTGATCTGAAATAAAAAGGGGAGACCTATTAGAATGAGAGTAGCCAAGGAAAGAGTTACTAGGTAATAAGCTTCACTTTTTGTGTTCTAATTGTTTTTGAGATATAAAGACCCTGAAAAAGCCCATTTTAGAACCTGTTTAATAAGAGCAAATATAGGGGAAAATCTTTGAAATGAAAGCTACAAATACATGTGAGAAGAAAAAAATGGATTTTTTTAGCAAATAATTAACTAAGCTTCTAAATGCCTAGCTCCCTCCCCCAAAGGCGCTTTCCCCCGATGGAGGCACAGGCTTCTGTCTCGGATGTTTGGCGCACGTGAGTTTGTATGAGTTTGTACCGGAGTGACCCCGGCAGCCACTGCCCACCTCCCCTCTACCCAGGGGCCTGAAAAGAGGGGCTGCCCTCCTGCGCCAAGGCAGACACAAGCTGCGGGCTGTGCGGTCCTAGTAGTGTGACGTTTCAGTTAATAGTGGTGGTCTTATTTTCAACTATGCTTTCATTCAGTCAGTCTCTGTTGACTAAATACGACGAAAATTCATACTTTATGCAGGAGATTTCTAAAAATTTAATGTTTATTAATAGTTTATGAATATCAAGATACCTCATTGAATCCCTAAATTTAAAAGCAGTCCAGTAAAAGGTTAACTGTATAAAGAATCTATGACTTTTTGAGGGAAGTGTGATATATTAACAAATATAACCAATTCTAAATTTGTTTTAGCTCTAACCTCATCAAACCAAAGGCACAGATTTGTGTACAATATACCCATTGAATGTATATCCTGAGAAAAATTGGGGCCAAAGAAGCAGGAAAATCTCAAAGCTCTAATGGCAGCATAAATCAAAGAATTTCACAGGCTAGTGTTTTTATCCATAGCCATTGCTCCCTTGTCAAGTGTCTCACAAGGACATGGAAGAATGTGTTATGTTCATCTTGTAATCATAGCAAAAAGTCTGCAAACCCCAGGGTCAAGCCTGCTCTGCCACAGGGTTGGATGGTGACCTTGGGCAAGTCCCTGGGGCTGGCTAGGCCTCCACTTGTCCATCTGTGAAATGAAAGGATCAGCCTGGACAGCCCTCTAAACTCCCTTACAGCTCTCAGCCTAAGAGCGCAGCACTGAACAGCCTCATCATTCCACTTTTCATGGGAAATATATTTCACACCATTGCCTTTGTGTAGAGAAATATTTCTTTTCCTGTGTTAATGAGCTATGTACTGAATATAAACCAGTGCATTTAAAGTAATATCTTTTGTGCACCTCTAAATGTGTTTGGAATTGTGTTTGTTCTCATAGAATATACAAAAGTACTGATTCTAGGTAAGAAGGAGTCTCCACGGGTGTGCCCTGCTCAGCTGGATGTCCATGAGAACAGCCATGAAATAAGTCACTACTTGTCCCCAAAACCACAGGAATATATACCTAGGTCACCTCAAATTCCTGAGTGTGCTCTGCCATGTTACACGGTCTTCAAATTGAAAAGGTTTCTTGAAAAGGAAAGTTTGGCCCAGCAACTGGAGAAGGAGTCCATGGTGTCGCTGTGTGCCTGTATCATTTGGCCAAGTCAATGGTTGTAAGCAAAGTTAGTGGAGACAAAAATGTGTCCAAAATGTCGTTTGAGTTCCTGGGATTTCTGTAATAGCACACAACTCAGAACTCTTCAGCATTTGTGTGATTCCTTACCTCTGGCTGATAAAACTCTAATGGGTTGTGGCTTACTTTGTTTCCATTTTCTTTGGCTTTGTGCAATTTTTGTGTAACTTTACTTGTACCTATATTTTCTGTTTACAGTTCTTTTTAAGGGGAGGGGTAGGGTTCTAAGATCTTGTTGTTTATTGTAGATAAAAATTTTTTCGTGTTGTAGAAAAGCATGGGTTATGCGTTTGACTGAAAAAGACACTGTATTATTTACCAAAGGGGTATTGTTTTTGCATTTGTTTATAAATGCATTATTTTGGTACTGTAAATTTGGACATAATTTCTGAGTTTATTACTACTGGCATTTTCTTTTTCCCTTTTTTTTTTTTTTAACCGTAAGTGCACGATGCAGGTGCATAGGCCCCAGACCAAACTAGACCACCAGCATGTTCATGTCCAGACCTCGGCAGTGGCGTGCACTGCTTGTGCACCTCAGTTCCTCCAGTGTTGGTTTGTTTGTTTTTTAATTCAGCATCCTGCTGGTTTTACTTTCCAAGCAAGATCTGTTGCGACTCCCAAATGCGTTTTAATGAGCTCATCCTTATTTGCCTTTCTTCTTACGTATTTTGTGTATTAGATTGTGCAGGAGATATTCTAGAAGGCATTAATGGTTTGCATTCAAAACGATGTGGTTTGTCCAAGTTATTTTCTGTCTTTATTACTGAGACGGATTAATCTCCTTATTTTTTTCTTGATGATTTGAAGTTGTAAGAGTTGTCCAGCTATTGCTTAATAAAATTTTGCAGATCAAAAAAGTTGTGTGCAGAATTCTTGAGCCTTGTGAGGA